GAGAGCATATTAATCAGATTCAGTAATGATATCTGCTCTAACAAACAACTCTTAAATTTCAATCTTCATTGCTTAACACAATAAAGGCTTATTTTTTCCCATGACATCATCTAATGCAGGGTGGTCGTGGTTGTTAATTTCTCTGTAACTCTGACAAGCTCAGTGTAGTGCTTCCAGATTGCTCTGGGGCCATGCAGCTAGCAGTTGAGGCAGGAAGAAACATAGCACAGACAGGGCAGGCTCTGTCTCAATTGACTTGGTGCGTAAATGATGCATCACTTTTGCTCACAATTATTGTCAAAAGCTAGGCACTTGTTCCCTTTTCCCTTAAATTCAAGAGTCTGGGCAATCTGGTTTTGTGAGCCATGGAGCATCTCTGCCATTATACACTGGAAGAAAATACACAAAATTATTAACATCTCTAGTGAGATTTTTCATGATTTTATTTTCAACTTCTTGCTATTATTTTCTGAATTTTCTAAAATAAATGTAAATTAAGTTCATAATGAGACCAAAACTATAAAAATTAAAAACGTGGTACTTTATGCACGCAAGCTGCTTTCCTCCCTCAGGAGGTGCAGACAGCTTGGGGAACTCACTATAGTGTACATTTCAATATAACCTTATATATCGTAACAGGTTCCTTAGGTGCTTGCCAAAGTGATAGAAAATACACTGAGCACAGCATGAGGAGGAACTTTCTCTATGCATGGGTGATTTGGATATAATATTTATCAATGCTGATTACCTGGATTGCTTTGGCTGATCTGGCTAGCCTGGAGGGTTTTTCCATTCTTCCCTTACTGTTGCATATGTTTTCTTTCTGAAACCTTTTCTCTGTCAAAGAGAACAACATTTTCTACTAGCAGAAGGGGGAAAGCAACAAAGCAAAAGTTCTCCTTTTCAAAAAAGCTAAAAAATCGCATTTTTGTTACCAAGCTATTCTTTAGCTTGGTAAAGACAGATGTAAGTTGGACATTCATCTTATGCAATGTAGATGAAATCTAACTGATGATTTAATAAGAACTAATAGTAATAGCTCTATGCAGGCATGCAGCATGCAGCGTGTTCACTGCCCTTTAAAGAATAAATAAGTCCTGTGAGAAAACTGTGACTGCTCTTATCCTACAAACTTGGTTCCACATTTTACCTCTAACCTCTGGTTTGGACAATGAATAGTAGAGACATGTCCACTGCTCAGGTCCTTTTCAATGCCCACCATTGGCTTCAAAGTTCAAGCCTTTCATTTTCTTGCCCCATACATATTTTCAGATTCGCTGCATGCCACTTTCTTGCACTTGTCCTGTTAAAGAGTCCACCATGGCTATTTAATATTTAAAGGCTGAGATCATTTTGCGGGTTTTAGTTTAAAGGTAACCATAGCACACACACACACATTTATTATTAATAGCAGAGACACACTGTAAGTCCTTGGGAATCTTCTTTCCTTTTGATGTTAGTTTCACAGGAGTGCTGCCATCACTAGAATTGGCTCTGATATTGCTATCTGGCAAGTGGACTAGTGCAGTAACAACGGGTCCAGAATGCTGTAAACTGTTCATATGGGTGGAGGTGACCATGCTTAAAAGGGAGATGAAGCCAGAAAGTGACAGGCCACGGAAAGTCCGGTTTCGGATCGCGTCCTCTCACAGTGGGCGAGTTCTGAAGGAAGTGTATGAAGATGGGCAACCGTCAGGCTCTCTGGATTCTGAATGTGCCAGTATCTGTGGGATAGATGGACTAGGTGATTCCGATGGACAGCAGAATGGCCACATAGAGTCAGAAGGTGATGAGAATGAGAATGACCAGGATAGCTTGCTGGTGTTAGCAAGGGCTGCCAGTGAGAAGGGTTTTGGTACAAGAAGAGTCAACATTTTAAGCAAAAATGGCACAGTCAGAGGCGTCAAATACAAAGTGAGTGCTGGCCAGGCTCTATTTAACAATTTGACCAAAGTATTACAGGTAAGTCATTGCTGTTTCCTTCTCCTGCTCTTAACATTCTTACAACTCAATGTTTTCCCTTCAGCAACCATCAACTGATCTAGAATTTGACCGTGTAGTGATTTATACCACCTGCCTTCGTGTGGTCCGGACAACCTTTGAAAGATGTGAACTGGTTAGAAAGATTTTCCAAAACCATCGCGTAAAATTTGAAGAGAAAAACATAGCCCTGAATGGTGAATATGGAAAAGAGTTAGACGAACGATGCCGACGAGTTTCTGAAGCTCCTTCCCTCCCTGTTGTGTTCATTGATGGCCATTACCTTGGGGTAAGTAAGCTGCCCAGGAAAGTCTTTTTCATGGATTTTTCTCCCTACTCTCTCTCGTTAATAGGGTGCTGAGAAAATTTTGTCAATGAATGAATCAGGAGAACTGCAAGACATCCTAACCAAAATTGAGGTAAATGTGCTTTCAGCAACTTAGTTTTAGTAGTTTTCTCTTGTTCCCCTGCCACCTTATACAGAGAGTACAGCATCCACATGAGTGTCCCTCTTGTGGAGGCTTTGGCTTTCTTCCATGCTCCGTGTGCCATGGGAGCAAGATGTCCATGTTTCGAAACTGCTTCACAGACTCTTTCAAAGCCCTGAAGTGTACGGCTTGCAATGAAAATGGTCTTCAGCGTTGTAAGAACTGTGCTGGTTAATTGGAGCTTCTACCCAGGAAAAACCTCATTTTATTAATCAAAGGCAATACTTTGGTTTATATATATATTTTTAAATGGTTATGTTTATGGATTAATCAATAAACTTTGTTTATTATAATTGTCTTTGTGGTGAATTTTTGCTGCAATCAT